AACACTTCTAAACTTCTGTCTACCTCTGCTTAGAATGTCCACTCATTCCCCCATGGAAATCCCACTCATGCTTCAAAGTCTAACTAACCTTCCCTTCTTTGCAAAAACTTTTCCAATTAACGACAGTCATATTCAGCATCAGATCCTCCTATTAACGTGTTCTGAAAGCACCATGTAAACTTCTCTGCCGAGTATTTACCACAATTTGTAATCGGACATGTTTTTGTGCTTATTTTATTGTCTGCATCTTCCACTCCACCGTATCCCCAGCTCCTAGCAAACTGCCTGGCACGGAAGGGGCGTTCAATTTCACATGCGTTACTGAATACAGTTACTAGTAAAGGTAAATAAATCCATATAAAAAGCCTTCCTTTTCACTGATTGGGAGTTTCTGAGAAATGCGGTAGACGTTCTAGAACTATCCAAAAATCAGGGAGCGGAGCTCCGGGCCAACGGGAAAATATCTGAGGTCTGTGGGGCTAGCTCCCGCAGGCCTATCGCGAGTCCCGAGGTGACCCAGGGGGACTGCTTGGGGCGGCGGGGGCGGGGTTCTGCTTCTCTCAGAAACGGGGCCTCCGCTAGGGCCGGGCCCCGAAAGCCACGTAGGGCTTCGCCGACGTCGCCGACTGCGGAGAGACCTAGCGTTGCTTTACCTGGTCAGTTCTAGTAGCCAGGGATTTATCGGCCAGAATACTCTCCTTCAACTCTTCCAGCTTCCCGCTGTAGGCCAGGTTGCAGACCATTAGGTTAGACACACACCCCTCCATTTCGCTGTCCCAGCAACTACTTGTCGCGCGAGCAACGCCCGCCTCACGTCGCCGGCTCCGGCTACGCCAGTCAAAACAGCCGTTAGAGCTTCACCAATCACCGGCCTTCCTCGTTCCCTTTTCTTTTCCCGTCGCGCGGCGCCTCTGGGAGTTGCAGTTTGAGAGCAGTTCCGGGCAGGGAGGCGCCTTTGCTGCCCTCACAGACTTGGCCCCTAGCAGTGCAGAACTACAAGTCCCAGGGATCCTAGCGACCGTCCGTCCGTAGTCAAGTTGCCGGTGGAATTGGCCCAGGATGACAGCTGGAGAATGGAGTCAGGTACGGGGAGCGGCTTTGAGTGGAACCGTGTGAAAGAGCCGGGGTGGGTAGTCGCTGGCGGGTCGTTGAGTCGGCCATATGAAACAGGTTCGGGGGCAGGGCAAGAGTTATGAGAGCCTAAAGGTCCTGTCCCCCGGGGTTCCTGACCTGCAGTGGCAGGCGGAAGGGACAAGGGTTGGAGCTGAGTACTACCTACTGAGCTCGAACCGGTGACTGTGGCTACCCTCCCCCTCCCTGCCACCGCCTAGGGAGTGGAAAGAAGTGGGGGTTAATTACTCTGACATCTCGGCGGTGTGGCATCAGGACAGGGTTCTACCACAGCAGTGATAGCATATGGCACCGTACTGAGGTGATGTGCCAGGGTGATGCCAAAGGCAGGGTGTGATGCCGTGGGAGCCACCTGATATCTAAGAGACCTCGGTGAGTCCATAGCCTGGTGACATCACAGCTTGAAATTTTACTTGTTTCTTTCCTTTTCTTTCAGTTTTATCCAAGTATGAAGATCAGATTACTATTTTCACTGACTACCTAGAAGAATATCCAGATACAGATGAGCTGGTATGGATCTTAGGGAAGCAGCATCTCCTTAAAACAGGTAAGATTTGGTAGCATTTGTCTGTAAGAACCAATTTTTCTTCCTTACCATTACATTCTTATAGATTGGGAAAGAAAGACCTTTTAACCTGAAACTGCTAACAGCCCAGCACCCAGATAAAGCCAGAGCTTGGAAAGAGGCAGCTCTGAGATTTGTGTCTTTCTGAGGAGACATCCTCTTCAGAGGCCCTCACTTAGCGTGGAGGAAGGAACAGGAAGAGGCTGATGAAAAGGCAGGAGAGGAAGTTAGGCATTGTGGAGCTCCTCCTGAGCCTGGCTTCATTATTTTGATTGGAGAATTCTGAACAGTGGAAAGCCTGGAGCTAGCAATTAGGAGACCTTTTGTATTCAGACTCTTCTAACTCAGGTAAGTCACTGTCTCTTTCTGGATCTTAACTTTGATTTAATTTTAATTTTACATTTAATTACAGAAAAATCTAAGCTGTTGTCTGATATAAGTGCTCGTCTATGGTTTACATACAGAAGGAAATTTTCACCAATTGGTAGGTAAATCATTTGTTTTACTGTGCTTTATCCCATATTAATTCCCTTCCATTTTGCCAACAGGTGGAACGGGCCCTTCATCAGATGCTGGTTGGGGATGTATGCTACGCTGTGGACAGATGATGCTGGCTCAAGCCCTTATCTGTAGACACTTGGGAAGGGGTGAGTTAAATTTGTTTTATAAACTTTCTCAGATGTTTCTAACCCATTTTTTTTTCTTAAAAAGACTGGAGCTGGGAGAAACAAAAAGAACAACCCAAAGAATACCAACGCATCCTACAGTGCTTCTTAGATAGAAAAGATTGTTGCTACTCTATCCATCAAATGGGTAAGGTCATAAATCAATAGTTTAAAGGCAGTTAACATGTTATTTTTTTCCACATTAAAAACAGCACAAATGGGTGTAGGAGAAGGGAAATCAATTGGAGAATGGTTTGGACCAAATACAGTTGCACAGGTGTTAAAGTAAGTAAAAGAGTCTGGCATCTGCCTTATTCAAATTGTGACTTCATTATACATTGCTTTGCAGAAAACTTGCTTTATTTGACGAATGGAATTCCTTGGCTGTTTATGTTTCAATGGATAACACAGTGGTCATTGAAGATATCAGTGAGTTACCAGCCTGTTTAACTTCCCAGCTGACTTATCCAATATTCTGTTCTTCCATTTCTAGAAAAAATGTGCCGTGTCCTTCCCTTGAGTGCTGACACAGCTGGTGACAGGCCTCCCGATTCTTTAACTGCTTCAAACCAGAGTAAGGGCACCTCTGCCTACTGCTCAGCCTGGAAACCCCTGCTGCTCATTGTGCCCCTTCGCCTGGGCATAAACCAAATCAATCCTGTCTATGTTGATGCATTCAAAGTAAGTCACTTCTTTCCCTGAGCCCATTGCTGAGTTGAGAATCTTGCATTGTCTTTCTCTCCAGGAGTGTTTTAAGATGCCACAGTCTTTAGGGGCATTAGGAGGAAAACCAAATAACGCGTATTATTTCATAGGATTCTTAGGTAAGAAAGGAGGAATCACAAGTAAGTCATCGTTTGAAGGTTAAGCATATCTCCTTCAAAACAGGTGACGAGCTCATCTTCTTGGACCCTCATACAACCCAGACCTTTGTTGACACTGAAGAGAATGGAACGGTTAATGACCAGACTTTCCATTGCCTGCAGTCCCCACAGCGAATGAACATCCTAAACCTGGATCCTTCAGTTGCATTGGTGGGTATTCGTAGGTTGGGTGGGCCAGGAGATTCTAAGTTGTGTTCTTTTGCTTTCCCCCAAGGGATTTTTCTGCAAAGAAGAAAAAGACTTTGATAACTGGTGTAGCCTTGTTCAGAAGGTAAAGCTATATGTTTTTCTTAGTCTGAAAAAAAGTATTTAAAACTGTTTTGTCATCTCCCCAGGAAATTCTAAAGGAGAATTTAAGGATGTTTGAATTAGTTCAGAAACATCCATCACACTGGCCTCCCTTTGTACCTCCAGCCAAGCCAGAAGTGACAACCACTGGGGCAGGTAAGCTGTTGTTCAATGGCTCTCAGCTAGCATTTTCTTCTTTCTCATTTCCGTATTCTGATAGAATTCATTGACTCTACTGAGCAACTGGAGGAGTTTGATCTGGAGGAAGATTTTGAGATTCTGAGTGTGTAGAATCCTGGGAACTCAACTTGAAGGTCTGTCTTCCATCTGGCACCATAAAAACATGAACTTATTGCATAAAACTTTTCTAGTCAGCAAGTGCCTGATATGCCAATAGCATACAAACTCAATAGCAATCATGACTGAGCCAATCACTGTTTCTCAGAAAAACAAAACAAAACAAAACAAATGACAGTAACCCTTCCCCGGAAAGAAATAGAACAATCATGGAGCCTAGGAGCAGAGAGATGAGGAGGAGTTCATTGCTTCCCAGCTTGTGTTATATGGCTACAGCAAGTCTTCAGCTGCTGCAATGAGGAAATGGGCATCTGGAAGACAAACAGCAACTCTCAGCTTGCTTCAAGAACCAGCAGATAAGAGATGGTTAAGCTGTTCTTCACCCTTTCAGATGTGACCTCTTTTGGACTAAGCAGCAATCTGTTCTCTTGCTCAAATAATAAAGTGACTGAATCAGGGAGGAAAAGGTTCTTGTTAAATTATTTGATTGTGTAGTTGAAGTAATTATAATTTATATCAAAACGTTTGTCAAAGAAACGATGTCAAATATACACTTCTTGATCTCCCTTCTGTTTGCGGGGATCTTACTATTTGATGGGTCACTGTCCCCATTCTTACTGATACTTTTGTCAGATATCACCCTGTCCTTAAATCATGATCACTTAAATCAGGGGTCAGCAAACTTTTTCTGTAAAGGGCCAGACGGGAAATATTTTGGGCTTTGCAGGCCATGCGGCCTCTGTCACATCTACTCAACTCTGCTGTTGACATGCAAAAGCAGCAATAGACAATATGCGTGTAAATGAGTGTGGCTGTAATCCAAGAAAACTTTATTTACAAAAGCAGGTGGAGGGCTGGGTTTGGCCTGCAGGCTGTAGCTTGCCAATCAGTGACTTAAATTGTTGATTTTTGTTTGATAAATTAAAAATAAATTGTGTTTGAAGTATACCCTACTTGGTTGACAGCCATATTTAGAATTATTCAT